TCATTAACCAGTCTTTTACTACTGAACTTAAATGGCCAGTTGAAACAAACAGTTCTGAGACCGTTCTTCCACCACTGATTAAGAGTGGGGTGGCAGGTATTAGGGATGATATTCATCTAGCCTTCTGAGCTTTCTGGGCAGACTTGGTGACCTTGCCAGCTCCAGCAGCGGTGAAGACTGCTGCTGTTGTAATGAGGCAGGCTTGAGTTTCTGTCTCAGTTTTGCCACTTGCTATCTGTACTGTCAGGGTGTTGTGGTTAAGTTTACCTTTGGGGCGCAGAAAAAGCATATTTATGGTGAGAGTTCGGTAGCATTTATCATTATAATAGAACTGGGAGCTAATATAGGCCATTAGATAGTTCATTATGCTTCCGATTTTATCAGGAATTGGGTTGATCCCACGTATAGTCTATTTAACAGGATCAAATTTTCCAAAAAGATAATCGGAATACACGCCGAAAGTGTGGCAAAACATTTTAACAGGTGTCGTCCTGAAAAATCGGAGATAAAGAGTGTAAGGCACTAAATCAAGTTGGGTGTTTTCAGCGTTTAGACTCTGGAGAGTTGAAATCCACGGTGTCTATGACCAGATCATACATCATTCTCTGCAGGTACCTCGTCTGGGACTACCGGCTGGAGGTTGCCTCTTTTCTGCCAGGAGACTACAGTTAGGAAGTGACTCCTGTAAGAAAATCCGTCACGATTCAATATGGTCCTCGTCCTCGTAGGACACTCCAGGCACCTGCCTAGAGTAAGATGGCGCTTTTCGTAAGCACCTCTCCAGGACAGAGATTTCCATAACGAGAGTCACGCACTTGCAGGCCATCTTTGCCATTATCCAAGACGGTGAGCCGTGCAGCCTCATCGTTTCCAGGTTTCAATATGGCTCCCCGCGTCACCGAAAAGGTTAATCTCAGAAACTAACTTGAACTCGCGCGGAAGTGACGCAACAGAAGTTGTCGCGCTTTGCATCTCCGCCTCCCGTGCTCCGCCTCCGGTCTTACGTTTCGCCCCCGGCAGCGCCGACAGCGGACCCAAGATGGCGACCGAGTTGGAGTACGAGTCTGTGCTGTGTGTGAAGCCAGACGTCAGCGTCTACCGGATTCCGCCCCGGGCCTCCAACCGCGGTTACAGGTACTAACCCCGAGGCGCTGCCGCACACGCGTTGTGCCTGAGGCTTCCTCTTTTCCTGTCCTAGGGCCTCTGACTGGAAATTAGACCAGCCTGATTGGACTGGTCGCCTCCGAATCACTTCAAAAGGGAAGACTGCCTATATCAAACTCGAGGATAAAGTTTCAGGTAATCTTTGCGGGTGACCCTCTAACATTAAGTTACTCAAAAAAGTCTTTCTCTTATCTGTCAGGGGAGCTCTTTGCTCAGGCACCAGTAGAACAATATCCTGGTATTGCTGTGGAGACGGTGACAGATTCTAGCCGCTACTTTGTAATCCGGATCCAGGATGGTACTGGTAAGAGAACTGGGATTTTGAGTGGAACGAAGTTCCTAGTCGAGTCTTCCTACGTTTTCCACAGGGCGCAGTGCTTTCATTGGCATTGGCTTCACAGATCGGGGAGATGCCTTCGACTTTAATGTCTCCTTGCAGGATCACTTCAAGTGAGTGAAGCTTGTCCTTAGTTACGAGGCTGTCAAACTAAGATAACTTGCTGTGTTCCCAAAGGTGGGTAAAGCAGGAATCTGAGATTTCCAAGGAATCTCAAGAAATGGATGCTCGTCCTAAGTTGGATCTGGGCTTCAAGGAAGGACAAACCATCAAGTTGTGTATCGGGGTGAGTATGGTTTTTAAAAATTTTGTTTTCCTCTTTCTCTTGCTCTTCTTTTTTTCTTTTGTAGAACATTACAAACAAGAAAGGAGGTGCTTCTAAGCCCAGGACTGCAAGGGGTGGGGGTCTGAGCTTACTCCCACCCCCGCCAGGAGGCAAAGTCACTATTCCCCCACCATCCTCCTCAGTTGCCATCAGCAATCATGTCACCCCACCACCCATTCCGAAATCTAACCATGGAGGCAGTGATGCAGGTAAATCTAGTACTTCTAATTTTGAGAAATCCTTTTCTTTTTTCTTTTCTTACCTTGTGTTTAGATATCCTTTTAGATTTGGATTCTCCTGCTCCTGTCACGACACCAGCACCAACTCCAGTTTCTGTAAGCAATGACTTGTGGGGAGACTTCAGCACTGCCTCCAGGTAATGGGCATAGTGAAACTAGCATACTCTCATCTCTGGCTTTCTCTGTTCTCCTGTCTTGCAGCTCTGTTCCAAACCAGGCACCACAGCCATCCAACTGGGTCCAGTTCTGAATGGCATTGGCAGGACATTAAGGACAGACTTGAGGAATAAAAATGACCTTGAGGGCACCAATCTGTGAGGGAAGTTAGGAACCCATTTCCTCCCCAGAACCAGAATGACTGGACAATCTTTTTCATAGCTTCTCCATCACATTCAAGCTGGTTTATGTCACTCCCCTGTGTTGTTACTTGTACAGCCAAGAAAGTATCTGTTATCTCCTGCGTAGTACCAAGGTAGGGGACTAGTGGATCTTATCATAGTTTTGGCTGACTATGCAGGGCTTAAAAGGCCAGCGTCTGTTTGAGGGGGAATGACCTCTAACATCTGTAAAATTTGTCTCATCTTTTAATTTCTTTAACTTATTTCAAAATCATCTCATGACCCTTGTGTGCCTCTTTGTGAAGCCCTATTTAGCAATTTCAGGGGAGTCAAAAACCTTGCAACTTCCTTCTCCACTAACCCAGGACTAAAAATGGACAGGCTGACCTCAGTGTTTACAAATTCAGAATTTTGATAGGGGTAGATATGGAGAAAGACCTATTTCCTGGGTCTCTGCTGTGTAGTCTCCTTCAGGCTTATTGTGCTCAGTGAACATCCAGTGCTGGGTGCAGCTCCATCACCCTCTTGTGTGTTTACATGTCTCTTTCTATGATAAGAGGGTTGTGTTGGTGGCACCTCCACTACTCTTTTCTGTTTGTTGAGTTTGAATTGTGTTAACATCTTTGATCAGTGGGTGTATCTGTAATGAAGGAGGTTCAAGAGGCTGTGCTTTCCAAGTGATAGTCTATAGGAGTGTTTAATTTCTTGCAGCTCCATCTGGTTGCTGCATTTGAAGCATGGCATTAATTTGTATTTGCCCTGTTCTTTGACCTAAAGTTGAAGGGTTTAGAGTTTTTAACCTGATCTGTAGAGCAGAGAGGTTGAAAGCACTTAACTCTTGTTTAGTATCCTCATTGCCTTGCTGCCTGGGTATCTGGCCCCTTTCCATAAACATTTCTTTTCAGTTCATGTAGTTCTTTAATAGAAAGCTGCTATTATGTATATTGTCATTTGTGAAGGAAGTTGGAGAGTCACAGCTTTACTGTGACAGGTTTTGCCCAAGGCTTTGATACCTGTCACCCAGGGTATCTTAAAAGCAAGTTGTTCTCCCACTACTTTCCTTTCCCTCTGCCCTGCCATTCCTATTACAATGCTGTGAAAAAAGTTCTGCTTCTTAGGTGAATGGGTACTTTCTATTTTGTTTCTAAACGAGCAATTTTGAGGATGAAATGGGAAGATATCATTGCTTCCTTTTTGCACCTATTGGGTATGTACACTCTGGCCGAAGGGAGTCCTTATGTTTAGTTTCAAAATATATTACTTTCCTGGATTCTCTTCTTCACTTTTTCTGACTTTGGGTCCATTTTCTTTTCATTGCCTCCTTTTCCAGGCAGCTCTATTCTTGCAGAGCCATAGCAGGACATGTTAAAATTCCAATAGAAAACACTAAAAGGAAAGTCTGTGGAATCACTAGTGACTAAATACTGGGAACCTATTTTCTCAATCTTCCTCCATGTTGTGTTCTTTGTATTCTTGAGATGATAATATATTATGTATTTGAATTCCTGAAAAATGGAAAATGTTTAAGATATATGTATATAAAGTGTATGCTGTATTGGTGCAATAATGGTAATTAAAAATATGAAAAAAGTGTCTCTTTTATCTTTTAATTTGCTTATTTGATTACCTTTTAAATTTAATTGACCAAATATAAGTGGACCAGTAGTTAATAAAGGATATTTATATCACTCTTTATTAAGAAATAAGGCTTTTAAGAAGTTGAGACTAGACCTCT